TTGCGGGCACAGTGTGAAACAAAACACAAGGTCCTTGCCCTCGTGGAGCTCACAGTCGCCTAGGGAAGACATATATTAAGCAAACTATACGGGAGGCCCTGAATATTTACGAAGTGCAGCATGTCAGGAGAGCCAGGAGCTGTGCAAACAAACCATCAAGAACAAATCGGACACGGTGCCTGTTACAGCTGTGTGACCTGGAGCCGGTTAGGTTAGAATCCTGGAATCACCACTGCTTTGCATGGGGGTCCAGGACAGCAAGGCAGATTTGGAGTTTCCAACTAGCCTGTAAACGGGGAAGGAGAGAGCGCTTAGTACGCGAGAAAAAGAAACAGCCAACGAGTGAGAATCACTGGCCCAGCTGGAGAACGACCTGAGTTTCCTTTGTGTGCACCGGGACCAAGCACTGGGGGCCGACAATTTGCTGAGAGCTGGCTCCACCTGCCTGGGGTGCAACCACGAGAAGAGTGACAGCCCTCTCGCAGGGTACAATCTTCCACCCCCAGATGCATCTCCCTCGTCTGGTTGTGGGGAGGTACAGAGTGAAAGTTAAAGGCCTGAATTAACGTCCGGCTCTTGTGGGCGCCAGCACTCTGGAAGCGAAATGCCAGGAGTACCCCACGGTGGGCGGCGCGGGCGCAGACACCCGCACACCCAGTTGGGGGAAAACAGTGAGCAACCGGGTAGGAAGCCGAGGGTAAGAAGATTCAGAAGGCGAGGCCCCACGCGGGAAGACAGTCGAACACAGCGTTTGGCAACAGTACGCCTGCGCTCTCCGAGCCCGCCGCGGCGGAGCCCAGGAGGGAAGCGCGAGCCCGCAAGGTGAGGGCGGGGGAGGGCACGCCGGAGAGGCGGCCAAACACGTGAGAGCGCGGAGAACGTGCGCACGCGCAGGGCGCCCCCGGCCCGCGCGGCGGCAGCGCGGGAGCAGGGACGCAAGGCATTAAAAGGAGCCGCGCCTTGGTGAGCGCTCCCCCTCCCCTTTCTCCCGGGGTGCACTGCGCGCGCCCGGTGGGCGGGGGGGAGGGGAGGGCAGGCGGCGGTGGCAGCCATGTTGTTGTGAGTCTCTGTGTCTCACCCTCGGTACTTCGGTGGTTCGGAGGAGGAGGGGGAGGAGAAGGAGGAGGTGGGGTGGGGGGGGAGGGTGGTAGGTGGAGAAAGAAGACATTGCCGCCACCGAAGGCGGAGGAGGGGGAGGACCGCCAAGAGCGACGCCGCCGTGTGCCCAACGGTCGGTGTCCCCGGCTGAGGCAGCGCGGCCGCAGCAGCCCTGTAAGTCAGTCCGCGTTCGCTCTTTCTCCGGTATAAGATACTGTCATTTCTTTTCTTTTGCTAGGAAACAGTCATAACCTCAAAAATGACTTTTTAATTCAAATATAAGATTATACTGGGTCTTGGCCAAAGAAAAGTTTCTGTCGTATATTTCTGTGTTGGTAAGTTCTCATTATTTATTAAAGAAAATAATTCTGTGCTCATTCATTTTGGTATTGTCTATAGGTGCTTTCGTGCTACAGAGGCGTAGTTGAGTAGCTGCAGCAGAGATCATATGGCCTGCAAAGCCTAAAATGTTGACTCCTACACTAGGGGTATGATTTATCCCAACAGTAAGAATGGATTCAAAGAGCTAAGAGACCTCTCAAAATTATCCAGAGGTTCTTTAACTTATGTGACCTCATCTATTTGGACCACTGATAAAAACCTGAAAGTAAGCAAAAAAGGTAAAGCTCTAGTGCTTACTTTGACTCTTGAGTTGTACTAATTTTTGTTTTTGTTATTCAACAGGTTTGATCTGTGGATGAAATGAATCATGATTTTCAAGCTCTTGCATTAGAATCTCGGGGAATGGGAGAGGTAAATGTTTGCAAATACTAAGAACTTACACCTAAAATTTAACTGTAATTTTTCCTCCAAATAGCTTTTGCCTACCAAAAAGTTTTGGGAACCTGATGATTCAACAAAAGATGGACAAAAAGGCATATTTCTTGGGGATGATGAATGGAGAGAGACTGCATGGGGAGCTTCTCGTAAGTTACTGGTATATGTGTGAGAATTGTGAAAGTATATAATTGTGTTTTTTCTTCCAAACAGACCATTCAATGTCCCAGCCTATTATGGTACAGAGAAGATCTGGACAGGGTTTTCATGGAAACAGTGAAGTAAATGCAATACTGTCTCCGCGATCAGAAAGTGGAGGCCTTGGTGTGAGCATGGTAGAATATGTATTAAGTTCTTCTCCTGCTGATAAATTGGATTCTCGATTTAGGAAGGGAAATTTTGTAAGTATTTTGAATAAAGAAATATTTAATATTATTCAGAATCAAACAGATTCTTTTTCCTCAGGGCACTAGAGATGCTGAAACAGATGGACCTGAGAAAGGAGATCAAAAAGGCAAGGCTTCTCCATTTGAGGAGGACCAAAACAGAGATCTTAAACAAGGAGATGATGATGATTCTAAAATAAATGGCAGAGGTTTGCCAAATGGAATGGATGCCGATTGCAAAGATTTTAAGTAAGATTTTAACTTTCTCAAGAAGAAAAGCGATTCATAATGCTTTTCTATTTTCTTTATGTAGTCGTACTCCTGGAAGTCGTCAAGCCTCTCCAACTGAAGTAGTTGAGCGCTTGGGCCCCAATACTAATCCCTCAGAAGGACTGGGGCCTCTTCCTAATCCTACAGCTAATAAACCACTTGTTGAAGAATTTTCAAATCCTGAAACTCAGAATCTGGATGCCATGGAACAAGTTGGTCTGGAATCCTTACAGTTTGACTATCCTGGTAATCAGGTACCAATGGACTCTTCAGGAGCTACTGTAGGCCTTTTTGACTACAATTCCCAGCAGCAGGTAAAAGCATGTTCTTTCTTTAAGAAGGTCCTCTAATCTTTGTGTTAAATATTTTCCCTAATAGCTCTTTCAGAGGACTAATGCACTAACAGTTCAACAGTTAACTGCAGCTCAACAGCAGCAATATGCATTAGCAGCAGCTCAGCAGCCACATATAGGTGAGTCTTCATACGTTCTCATTTTGACCAAATTGTTTATTATTTCTCCCCTTTTAAAATATAGCTGGTGTATTCTCAGCAGGCCTTGCTCCAGCTGCATTTGTGCCAAATCCATACATTATTAGTGCTGCTCCTCCAGGGACCGATCCGTATACTGCAGCAGGATTGGCTGCAGCAGCTACATTAGCAGGTAACATACTATTTGTTCATCTTTATTATGGTCTTTTTATTCGGGGGTCGGGTGTGGGGTTTAGGTCCAGCAGTGGTTCCACCTCAGTATTACGGCGTTCCATGGGGGGTGTATCCAGCCAACTTATTTCAGCAGCAAGCTGCAGCTGCGGCAAATAACACAGCCAGTCAGCAAGCAGCATCACAAGCTCAGCCTGGACAGCAACAGGTAGGCCTTCCTTCTATTAAGTAATACCAAGTTTGATTTTAAGAAAATCATTTTACCTTTGTAGGTTCTCCGTGCTGGAGCAGGTCAGCGTCCTCTTACTCCCAATCAGGGTCAGCAAGGGCAGCAAGCAGAATCACTTGCGGCAGCTGCAGCAGCAAATCCAACATTGGCTTTTGGTCAGGGTCTTGCTACTGGCATGCCAGGTATACAATTGGTCATTTGTGGAAATTTGAATTGCTTTCATTAGTAAACCTTTATTTTATTTAGGCTATCAAGTACTAGCTCCAACTGCCTATTATGATCAGACTGGTGCCTTAGTGGTTGGCCCTGGAGCAAGGACTGGCCTTGGAGCTCCAGTTCGGTTAATGGCTCCAACACCTGTTTTAATTAGTTCAGCAGCAGCACAAGCTGGTAAGTGTAACTGACATTTTTAGGATAATATTGTTTAAAGAAGTATCTGAAATTTATTTTACAGCAGCAGCAGCAGCAGCTGGAGGAACTGCAAGTAGCCTTACAGGCAGCACAAATGGTCTGTTTCGGCCAATTGGCACTCAGCCACCACAGCAGCAGCAACAGCAGCCAAGCACTAATCTGCAATCTAATTCATTTTATGGAAGCAGTTCTTTGACTAATAGCTCCCAGAGTAGTTCTTTATTTTCTCATGGACCTGGTCAACCTGGAAGTACATCTCTTGGCTTTGGAAGTGGTAACTCTTTGGGTGCTGCTATAGGCTCAGCCCTCAGTGGATTTGGTTCATCAGGTAAGTTTGTTTTTACGATGAGTGTACTCTGCTGTAATTAGGGTTTTTTTTATTTCTTCTTCAGTTGGCAGTTCTGCAAGTAGTAGTGCCACAAGGAGAGAGTCTCTATCTACTAGCTCTGACTTGTACAAAAGATCTAGTAGCAGCCTAGCACCCATAGGGCAACCATTTTACAATAGTCTGGGATTTTCCTCCTCTCCAAGTCCAATAGGCATGCCTCTGCCAAGCCAAACTCCAGGACATTCACTTACGCCACCGCCATCACTTTCATCACATGGATCCTCATCCAGTTTGCATTTAGGTAAAAAAAAAACCAAAACCCTTTTTATTTGTGTTAAAACATGCCAAATTGCTTTTGCTTTTAGATATTAGTCTTTTGAAAAAGTTCTACTTTCCTGAAAATTCAAAGTGAGGGTCTAATGTACAATAAGGTAAAGACCCCCCTATTGTTTCTTATGTTTTTTTTATGAAATATAATGGTGTGTTTTTTCTTGTCTGTGCTTTTGATTTGTGTGTTTTAGAGCATCTGAAAAGTCAACTATATAAACATAATAGTGAAAGAGAAATTTCACTATCAAAAGATTTGCACACCATAAGAAAAACATTAGTTACATAGCTACTGAACTAGGTTAGTACACTGGTTTTTGCTTTGGTCTTTCTATGCCTGGCCATTTTACCAGATAATTATTTCAGTGAATTTGAATTTAGTGTATTTGTCACTTAAGGAAGCTTATAGGCTTGGGCCATATACTTCTTTTTTGGATATGTTAAAGAAAAAAAATGTTTTAGGCTTGTTGTACCCCTGAAGTTGGAGCATTGAGAACTTTGTTTATATTTGTATATTAAAATTGTTCCCACCCCCAAATTATTAAATTGGTGATTACCTTTTTTCCCTCTCCAGGAAGTATTTATCCATGTAGATAATACGTTTTGAAGGGCTTTGGATATCAGGGGCTGTGTATGAATCCCTATCTTGTCAAAGAAATTATTTTTTTAAAACTTTATTTTGAATTTTTATAATTCTAGTTATTCAGCTGAAACTGAGGGATTCTATTGCCAGCTTTTATGTAATTGGAAAGATTTAAATCAGCTTGTGTTTTAAAAAGTAATGTTGCTACTGTAAGCAGATGTACTGTAAGTTAGTGATTATGTTTGACCACCCCCTCCAATTACATGGGTATAGCTATTTAAAAGAAAAAAACAAAAACAAGCAAAAAAACTTACTAATACAATAAATGTCCATGTAACAAAGGTATCTGTTGCAGTGTTCATTTTGATTTACATTATTGCACACACACTGGGCTAGATTTCTTTTTTAAAGACTCTGGTCTTCCACCCCAAATTCTGGGCCTTTGCTCATTTGGGGTATTGATACTGAACATATACAGCCAATTAATGTATTCAAATGGAGCCCTAAGATCCACTTTGCAGTACTAGATGTGTAGATTTACCTATCTTTAGCCTAATACCTTTCTTCATTTATCATGTATTCTTAGTCGCAGGAGCTGCTCAGCTCCTGATTTCTGTTATTACTGCCCAGGCATCCTCCCTTCATAAGACATGCCTATGAAATGGACACAAAAATTTGGAACACAACAAATCTAAGACTTATCATAATAGTTTTTTGTTTTATTGTTAAGATTTTGTCATGTCCTGTCATCTTTTCATAGGTAAGTTTCAGATCAGATTCTTGTTCAGCTCTTAACTGCTGTGTTGTGCTTTAGTGCCTGTATAAATGGCAGTAAATAGGTTCTACACAGCTTGCTTAGAAATCGGATATAAATGACTTTTTAGATGTCTCTATGATTGAACAGCAATCTAGATATGTGCTTCTCTACCTTTCTTTAGGTTGTAAAGAAAGCAGCCTAATAGATGCTTAGGGAAGGAATTCTGGTCAGTTGTGGGAAATAATCACCACTGGGCCAGCATTCTGCATTATAGACTAACATAGCTTCAGCTTGAAATCTGATATTTTAATACACCTCTGATTGGAATTAGCAATTACCTGTGTTATTTTCTTTTTGTGACCCCCAGTTTCCCATAGTTTTAGTGGTGGTATGACTGGCAACATTGTTAACAACAAATAGACCCATGCCAGACTGAAAATAACTTGAAGGATTTCATAAATTTTCTTTTTGCATACTATTCATGGAAATAATCTACTCTGCACTTCCCTATGAATGGATCATGATGCAAGGCTGTCCAAAAAAAAGAAAAATATTTCTTTATGAATCAAGTCTCAAGGCTGATAGTATAAAAGACTTATGGAAATGGAATTTGCATATTTTTAAAGTAATTTTACTGAGCTCACATATCAAGAATATGAAATCATGAGATAGAGATAAGTTCTCTCAATTCTCATTAGAATTGGTTGGAATTAATTCCAGATTATTTTTCTGGGAGATTTTATTTTAAGATGTGAATGTTACAACCATTACAGTTACCTGTAAGGCTTGAGATCTGCATCCCCAAAGTATGTTCCTTTGTTAGTGTTAGTTATTTGAGATTCACAGAAAATGCCCAGTAGCAACAGTCTGTGCTGTCTTTCAAAAAAAAAAAAAAAAGTTTTCATTTTTTAAGATAGGCTTATAACCAACACATGTATTTTTAGCAGGATGACTAGTAATCACTTTTGGGTTGAAGTATAAGAATTTCAGTGCATAGTTTTGGGGTGTTAATTTTTTTATAAAAATCTAAAACACTTGTTCAAATTTGCAGCTCTGTTGCTTATTCTAATATATTAAAGTTAGATGCATGAAAAAATTTTATTCTTCCATTTTTTATAGTATAATATCTGAGGTTCTATTTCAAAACAATAACTACAGTATATCATACATTTTAAAATAATTTATTATTAACTCTAATCTCCCTAATTGACTTAAATGTCTTTAACAATTGTTCCATTTGAATCACAGTCAAAATAAGGTTCATACATTGCATTTGTTTGATATGTCTTAATGTGTAATTGTTTTTCCTTCATCTTTTTTTTCCCTTTCCATTTATTTGATGAAGAAACTTTATCCTATTTATTTTCCCACACTCTTGACCTTGCTGATTGCTTCCCCATAGTAGTATTTAAGATGTTCCTATGTCTCTTTCCTGTAAACTGGAATTCGATCTAGAGGCTTGGTCAGATAATTTATGGGTTGGTTGGTTTATTTTGACAACATGGGGTTCTGTTAGTTTTTGTTGCACTGTATCGGGAGACACGTGTTTGGTTGTCTCCATTGTGAGATGACCAGCCTGATCCACCTAATGGTTTTAGCAGCCTTTGATAATTTTTTTTCCAGAGGTTGCAAAATGATAATTTGTTAATTGTGTCATTCTTTATTCATTTATTATCTGGAACTTTTCTATAAAGAAGAATAGCTATCCCTCATCAGTTGTAAGGTTACAACTGATGACAGTTCATGTAAGAGTCAGAATAATGCAAGATTCTTTCCTTTACTTTCAGAATAATATTGATGCCCTAGCAACTTTTAAAGGTGACTCGTGTTTTTATCCTCATTGTTATCTACAAATGGGTAGATTTTGGGGATAATTGATATGTTTCAGTTCATTGCAGTGTAAGACATCAATTTTATATCTATTTTTGGTTCTAAAATTACACCTTCTTTGGCCCCTTGGAGCCCCTTTATATTGGTTCTCCTGTTGACAACAACTTGGAGAGAGAATGATTTTAGGATTAATAGTTTATACCCTGAAATGCAGAGAACAGTGTAAAATTCTGGGCTTCAGGTTCAATATTAAATATTGAGTTATTTTCTCATGTTGTATTAATCTATAGGAGGGGGGCAATCTACCTACAGTTGTTTTATACATCATTGTCTAGGATAGAAGTAAGCATCTTTTTTTTTTTTTTTTTGGAGATACTTCACTTGTTGTGAAGAACATTAAATATTTCTAGTATTGCCTTATTTTTCTACCTGGAGCTAGCTGACTAGTTCTTTCCTTGTTTTCCTTCTTCTAATAAACTTTTTAAATATAGTGTTGATAATTTTTTTTAACTCCAGTCTTTGTGCTCATAGTAATTTGATTGATGTGGAACTTACTAGGTATAAAGCAGTGTTCGTATTTTTGTTATTTAACTTAGGTTTTGACAAACTAACGGCTTCTTGCCCTGTACCTCTTCATTTTTGAACTAGCTATTTTTTTCTTAACAAAAAGGGTGCTAAAGTGTAATGTGGGCTTTGAACCCAGTAAAATTTATTGAAAGGGGACTATGAAGTCTGAAGAATGTCATGTATTCAGCAGGTAAACAGCTGTGCTTTAGTTTGCTGTGGATTATAAAATTTCCTAACCTGTCTTCCAGTTACAGAAAATTTTAATAATAGGCAAGATATTATAAATTTTTAGAATCATTCTGTTTAAATTGCTGGCCTTTGGCAGACTTAGTCTTGTGCTTCTCTTATGATAAAATATTCAGAGAAGTAAAATTAGTACTGCAAAGTTGATAGTAAGGCCACCTGCCATTTTTCTGAGTTTCACATACAGTCATTAATGAAAGCAGAAAACAATATGAATTATTCGAAGCATTCACTGAAAATACTGTTATCCTTTAGCAGTTACAGTTCTCTGTAACTGAATAGCATTCGATAGTTTTTTTTCTTAAAGCACCTTCATATTCATATTTCATTTCATCCTAATTGTTGGCATAGACTGTCAGAGTGGTTTGTTGATTAAAGATGAAGAAATTAAAGATCAGTTGATTAATAGACTTTCCCAAACCAGTGAATAACAGAATTAAGGCTAGCATCCAGTTCTGACTCGTGATACTATTCTTCGTTTTTCCATTATGCTATTCTATAGGAACTGAACAATTTTACAAAGTATATAAATAACTTATTCTAATTAGCCTCTCAGAATCTAATGATTACCTCATTATGGTATAAGTTATGCTTTTCTTTGGTTAAAGTATGTATAGGATTACCAGCTTTTTAGGTTCCTTTCTCAGTTTAGTTATTCTTGAGATTTAGATAAAAATACTTGTCTAAGCACATATGTTATATTTGTACTTCTTATTTGTAATAAGAATACTTGTTAATCTAAGGCAGGCAATTTAGGGACTGTGTATAGAGCAGCACACCCGACTCTCAACAGAATCTTACTTACAGGTTCTCATGTTAATATAAATTGAAAAACAGCTACAACCCTCTGGTAGACCTAGAAGTAATTTATTTGCTGATGAGTAGGAAATAATGTTTTGAAGAAATTACGTTACTAGTTGTATGGAAGAATTTGTGATGTTTGGTTTTCTGTATAAAAATGTCTTGATCTTGGTTGTACTTGTTTTAGATTACTAATTTTTTATTTATTATCCTTTAATAACATTATCAGTGACATTGTGGTTCTAATGTCTGAGAAAGTTTTCACCAGTTAATTTACTTAGTTAAGATAATCACAAACTGAAGACTAGAAAATACTTGATCCCATCCTGTGTTTTGGCATCAGAATCACTCTGGCCACTTGTTTAAAATGCCTCGTAGTAGACTTCACAAGGATGTGAACAGTTTGCAAATGTGCGGCAACAGGGTTTGCTCGTTACAATGATTGTGGGGATTCTATTGGCATTAAATGCCTGGTAGCCAGATGTTATACTTTGCATAGTCAGCACAAAAATAGTTTCGTCCCACTGAAATTTTCAGTAGCCTCCACATGAAAACACTGACTTGAAATAATTTGTAGCTGGCAGAGATTATTTTAATCTACCAAGAATTCACCTGTAATTTACACCATCCCACCATGCTTATAAGGTACCCTAAGGATCAAAAGGTAGCCTTTAAAATACAGGCAGATGTGCTTCATGAGAGATTTGCAGTGTTAGCCAAATAACATAAAAATGAAAGTAGCATATATCTCTTAGAATGGCTTTGAAAAGTTGTTTCTTATATGTAGAGAATATTTTCACTGGAGTTGGTTTTGTTGTGATATATCTAGGAATGGATCCAGCAGAAGAAGTGCAAGATCTTTTACATTATAAACTATAAAATGCTGATGGAAGTTACAGATGACTTAAATAAATGGAAGGACATACCATATTTTAGGTTGAAAGACTCCCTATTATAAAGATACCAGCTTTCTTCTAGTTGGTCTAAAGATTGAACGCTATCAATAAAATTAGGTTTTAAAAAGAAATTGATAAGCTGATGCAAAAAATGAAAATGGAAAAGCAGAACCAAAAGTAGTGAAGACAGTTTTGAAAAGCAAAGTTAGAAAACTTAATACTGCTGGATACCAGAACTTAGAAAGCTACAGTAACTAAAACTACGGTATTGGCACAAGGATAAATAAATAGAACAGCGGAACAGAGTAGTGCATCCAGAAATAGACCTACTCATTTAGATACCTAATGACCAAGTTGCCACTCCAGTGTATATGAGAAAAACAGGTGTTTCAGTGACTTGGGCAGGAGTAGTTGAATATCCAAATGAGGGGGAATGAACTTTGACTTCTGTTTCACACCACACATACACATATGCACACAAACACGCTTTATTCTCAAAGAAATTACGTGACTTATATTCATGAAGTTAGTAAGAGGCAGAACCAAAATTTTGAGCCCACGTTTATCTGGCTTCTTCCAGATGTTGTACTGCTTCTCAAAGGATGCTTTTCTATTTATTTATTTATTTATTCATTCATTCATTCATTCATTCATTCATTCATTTGACGAAGTCTTGCTCTGCCCCCCAGGCTGGAGTGCAATGGTGCGATTTCAGCTCACTGCAGCCTGTCTCCCAGGTTCAAGCGATTCTCCTGCCTCAGCCTCCTGAGTAGTGGGGATTACAGGCGCCTGCCAGCACGCCCAGCTAATTTCTGTATTTTTAGTAGAGACGGGTTTTCACCATGTTGGTCAGGCTGGTCTTGAACTCCTGACCTCAGGTGATCCACTTGCCTCGGTCTCCCAAAGTGCTGGGATTACAGGTGTGAGCCACCATGCCTGGTCAGGATGCTTTTATTTCTAATACCTATCCGAATAAATTAAAAGGACCATGTTTCCTATGTTTCACATCTTTGTAAACTTTTTATAAAATTGTAGTAAAATATAATTTAACCTATTGTGACTTTGTGGAAAAAGTGAGTTTGAATGTCAGTGTTATTGGCTTTTTTGGGTTTTTCACTTGCTAACAATTGATCTTTAATCCAAATTAAATGCTATTTACTTTAAGGGTCTTTTAAATATTTCATTACTAATTTTAAGTTAAAACTGATCATGTACAGTGGCTCATGCTTGTAATCCCAGCATTTTGGGAGGCTGAGGCGGGAGTATTGCTTGAGCTCAGGAGTTCGAGACCAGCCTGGGCAATGTGGCGAAACCCCGTCTCTATTAAAAATACAAAAATTAGCCGGGTGCGGTGACATGTGCCTGTAGTCCCAGCCACTTGAGAAGCTGAAGTGGGAGAATCGCTTGAACCCAGGAGACGGAGGTTGCAGTAAGCCGACGTTATGCCACTGCATTCCAGCCTGGGCATGACAGATCGAGACCCTGTCTCAGAAAAACAGAAAAGAATCTTGTTTGTAATACTTTAAAATACTGTAAATAGTATATAAATAGCAAGTTTTGTTTTTATTTCTAATTACTGAAAGTAATTGCTATTTTATCTTTTCTATAGTTTTATTAGACTCCTTTTTAGAATTATGTGATTAAAATTGTTACTTATTCAATATTGAATATCTGTGTTCAATACAATATTGAAGCCAGCCTCTGCTTGACTAGGAGAAAAAAACATCCTTATTCACTGTCATCGAGTTTGTAGCTTTGTGGTAAATACAGATAAAAACAGCAGTTACAATATAATGATTGTAATGTTCTTGTCTTATTTCACTTTATTTCATAATCTTATTCTGTAGAAACATAGTGATTTCATTGGAATTATTTTCCTTTATGGGTTTTTTGAACCAAAATTAGCACACATTGGATTATAATGGAATTGTTTCTAGGTTTATTTTCTCCACTAGATTAGAAACAAGAAAGCCCAGGCCTTTTTCTACAACTAAAAATACTCAGATTTCATTGAATGTTTGGGTAATTGAATTTGAGTGGTTTTGTTTCTTTGTTTTATTGATGAATTTATTATTGAGTAAGGACACTTCCTTTTTAAAAATTACTTGGTATCCTACATAGATTACTATATTAAAGCATTATTTGGCTGTTCTCAATCAGTGTTTTCTTTGTTCAGTGTGCCAAGATC